CCTTTCCCCCAGACCTCCCCATTCAACTTATCTGCTTTTCCTGTTGTCATAGCACCTCCATCCTTTAGGTACCGTATAAATTATCCATTATGTCTGCCTTCGGTAGAATATAAGCTTCATGAGGGCAAGAATCTTTGCTTGTTTTGTTAACTGATGTTTCTCAAGTGCCTAGAACAAGGCCAGGTGCATGGTAGGTGCTCCATAAAGATTTGTGGATAAATAAATACAATAAAGAATGCATAATGCATACACGAGTGAGTGAATGAACCAAAGGTAATCTAGGATCAGAACTGTGATGATCTAGGACTTCTAAATTTAAAACTTTGAGTTATATTCCACTCATTTCCACTTAACCTTGGCCATGTCAATGAACCTTTCTGGGCCTTTGCTTTCTCGTGTATGAAATTAGGTGGTTATGTATTCATTTAATTAATATCTATTGCAACCCAATTATGGTCAAGGCATTCAAAGATACTTCCTTGCATACAAGTGGTACCACTCAAAATGCAGAATTCAGCGGCCTCAAAAGTCCCGCCTCTTCCAAGCCCCGCCCACCGCAGTCCATCTTTAGGCCCCGCCCCAATTCGGCTCAGCCCGCCCCAGCGTAGAGGCACCACCTTTCCTCGCTGCAGTCATCCAATAGCCAAGATACACGGCTAGGTGATTTGCGAGCGGGAGTTAGGTGTCCTCTTGGCGCCTGACCAGAGTCGGGAAATTCAGCTCCTCTTGAGTAGTCCCTTCCCCGAGTTGCCCCCCGAGGTATGCGGGGTCACTCGCTGCTCGATGTTCCCTCCGAAGGGTCGGACAAGGCTCCGGAGCCCTGTAGCTGCCCTCCCTAGGAGCCCCGGGTCTTCACTGGCCGAGGTGCCCACCCCGCAGCATTCTGGGAGTGGTAGTTTTCTTCCTTCAGGTTCATTCCTGGCTGGCCAGTGCCCAAGACTGGCGAGACTACGATTCCCAGACGCCCAAGCGAGTCGCCGGTCACGTGGCCGCAAGGACGCTGGGCCGGTGGGCGGGGGCCGGCAGGTGCTCCGCAGCCGTCTGTGCCACCCAGAGCCGGCGGGCCGCTAGGTCCCCGGAGACCCTGCTATGGTGCGTGCGGGCGCCGTGGGGGCTCATCTCCCCGCGTCCGGCTTGGATATCTTCGGGGACCTGAAGAAGATGAACAAGCGCCAGGTGACGGAGGAGGGTGGTGAGCGCGCCGTGGCCCCACGTGGGGATAGAGCCATTTTGGTTCTAGGGTGTGTTGCTGAGAGTGAGTGGTCCCAGTGGAGGGAAGATCTTTGGAGATGTGGATGGGGGCCCAGGAATTGAGACAGCACAGTGTTGATGGACCACCCACCTGGCTCTGCAGATCACCCCAACAACTGCAGGATTGTGAAGAGGAAGATTGAGGCAGGTACCAAAGTAAGGAGCCTCCCTGGAGGGCGGTGCTGGCATTTTCATCGTGGTTTCCTCTTTTTCATTCCAGCTCTATTACCAGGTTTTAAACTTCGCCATGATCGTGTCTTCTGCACTCATGATATGGAAAGGCTTGATCGTGCTCACAGGCAGTGAGAGCCCCATCGTGGTGGTGCTGAGGTAGGTCCCCCAGGCTGGCCTCCAGCCTCCAAAATGCTGATACTGACTTTGTGCTTCTTTCCAGTGGCAGTATGGAGCCGGCCTTTCACAGAGGAGACCTCCTGTTCCTCACAAATTTCCGGGAAGACCCAATCAGAGCTGGTGAAATAGTTGTTTTTAAAGTTGAAGGACGAGACATTCCAATAGTTCACAGAGTAATCAAAGTTCATGAAAAGTAAAGAGGCTTTATTTCCTTTTGGTTTTGTTAATTTTTGAGAAGACATTATTTTGCTTTCCAGAGATAATGGAGACATCAAATTTCTGACTAAAGGAGATAATAATGAAGTTGATGATAGAGGCTTGTACAAAGAAGGCCAGAACTGGCTGGAAAAGAAGGACGTGGTGGGAAGAGCAAGAGGGTGAGGATTCACCTTTAAGTTATATAGAAGGTTTATATCTCTTGCTTTTTATCCCACAATTTAGGTTTTTACCATATGTTGGTATGGTCACCATAATAATGAATGACTATCCAAAATTCAAGGTAGGAATTTATGTGTGTCTATATTTATTTACCACAGTGATTTTCCATTGTGTTTTCTTTCCAGTATGCTCTTTTGGCTGTAATGGGTGCATATGTGTTACTAAAACGTGAATCCTAAAATGAGAAGCAGTTCCTGGGACCAGATTGAAATGAATTCTGTTGAAAAAGAGAAAAACTAATATATTTGAGATGTTCCATTTTCTGTATAAAAGGGAACAGTGTGGAGATGTTTTTGTCTTGTCCAAATAAAAGATTCACCAGTAAAGATGGTTTTCTTTTGTGGACTCTGATTTGAAT